CACATACACACACATACATACACACACATATATGTGTGTGTATGTGTGTATATTTATATATAGTGTGCATATTTATATATAGTGTGTATATTTATATATAGTGTGTATATACGTGTGTGTGTATACTATATATAGTATATATATGTATATATATAATATATATTATATATATATATATATATTATATATATATAGCAAGGACACTGGGTCCTTTACCTTAGGTTGGCAAGTAAACCTTAGAAATAGAGGAGATGACTCAATGTGATTGTTAAAGCCAGAGAGACAGGAAGGAAAAGTCAGAAGGAAAATCAGCCCCTCAGAGCAGAGAGCGGAGGGACCTGAACCTTTTAGTATAGCTGATCTCTGTAGCCAATTTCCCCTAAAGGCCCTGAAACTGAGTTTTGGAGTGTTGTTTCTCAAGAAAAAGAAGCATCGATAATTCATGACTTAGATGTCCACCTTAAAACAATTCTGCTTTCCCCAGTAGAACATCTAGAAAATGGGTCATGATTCATTGTATGGAAGGTGGCAAGGAATATATCCTAATAGTATTTGTTTTCATGCCACTGGTCACCTGTTTCACATTCAAACCTTCATTGCTCACTTGATCTATAACAAACATGCCATGAGATTAAAGCACAGCTTTCTCCTCCTGAGTCACCAAAAGAAAATTACGGGCCTAGAAGAATTAAAATCACCCAAGGTCAGACATAATGTATTAAGGAAAATGAGGCTGCAGCACATGGTACCTGCAGGCAGATGTCACATGGCAGCTCAAGGAGGAAGCTGCAGCAAGAGGCACACAAGAGGTTGTTCAAGAAGAGCTGACCTGAAGAATCCTAACACACCAGGGGAAGGAAATAATGCTTTTCTCCATGTTGACAAATTTAAGCAGAAAAACAAACTTGCCTAATTTGATAATTGCCTGCTCATCAGAACAAACAATGACAAGGAAAGAGTGCTGCATCCGATGACATCAGCCCTGAGCAGGGTATAAAAGAGGATCTGGGGCAAGGAGACTTCCAAGCCTTCCAAACCCTCCTTCCTGGAAACCCACCCAGAACCTCCACCCTCTGACACCATGGTCAACTCCTGTTGTGGCTCTGTGTGCTCTGACCAGGGCTGTGGCCTAGAGAACTGCTGCCGTCCCAGCTACTGCCAGACCACCTGCTGCAGGACCACCTGCTGCCGCCCCAGCTGCTGTGTGTCCAGCTGCTGCAGACCCCAGTGCTGCCAGACCACCTGCTGCAGGACCACCTGCTGCCACCCCAGCTGCTGTGTGTCCAGCTGCTGCAGACCCCAGTGCTGCCAGTCTGTGTGCTGCCAGCCCACCTGCTGCAGACCCCAATGCTGCCAGACTACCTGCTGTAGGACCACCTGCTGCCGCCCCAGCTGCTGCAGGCCCCAGTGCTGCCAGTCTGTGTGCTGCCAGCCCACCTGCTGCTGCCCCAGCTACTGTGTGTCCAGCTGCTGCAGACCCCAGTGCTGCCAGACCACCTGCTGCAGAACCACCTGCTGCCGCCCCAGCTGCTGTGTGTCCAGGTGCTACAGGCCCCATTGTGGCCAGTCTCTATGCTGCTAGCCCATCTGCTGGCAAACCACCTGCTACAGGACCACCTGCTGCCACCCCAGCTATTGCATTTCCAGCTGCTGCCAGCCTTCCTGCAGTATCTCTAGCAGCAGTAGCTCCTCCTGCTGTGGCTTCAGCTGCTGCAGGCTCTCCTGCTGCATCTCCAGTTGCTGCCGCCCCAACTGCTGCCAGACCATGTGCTGCCGCCCAACCTGCTCTAGTGCTTCTTGCTGCTGAGGCTGTCATCTGGACTCACCAGATTCTCATCAACCAGCATTCTTGATGTAGCTCATCTATGAGCTGAGTTATGGGAAGCTAGTTGGAAAACTTCAGTTCCAACCAATTCTTAGATTGAATCTGGCCTCCAAATATATGCTCCCCCCACATTTTACCTCTCTACCAAATGAACATAAGTTGTAATTTGCTCTGAAATCTGTCAACTATCTTAATTGAAATATTTGCTCTCTGCCATAATTTCTCATATGGAGCTATTCCATTTTAAACAAATATTTATCTAAATAAATCTTAAATAAATTTTCAGGCATAGAAATATACAGATACTGTGTCTCATTATTTTTCTTTTTTG